TTACATTTACAAGAATTACACAAGGACTTGAAAGGCTTTGTTAGAAACCTGTGATACTTAGAAAAACGAATTGAATTTATAAATGCAGTTTCAAATGTTCAAAGGATTTTAATTAGCTTAGTTTATTAATGGGACCAAATAACTGATATAATTTACTAGATTTATGAATAGAACTGTAAAACTTGGCTGTGCGCGGTGGCTCACGCCTGTAATCCCAGCACTTTGAGAGGCTGAGGCGGGCGGATCACGAGGTCAGGAGTTTCATGGGCTGGAGGTCTCAGGATAATAAAGAACTGTTGTGGTTGGGGGTGGGAGGTGGAAGAGAGTCATCAAGCAACTGGAATTATGGGAACTTCAGCATGAAGACCTAGCACTAGAAATTCGGGAGGCCACAATCACAATATCAGGGATATAACCAAGGGAATGGATGTCTAATTGGAAAGAAAGGAATATCACTGAAGACGAGAAGGAAATCAGACCTGATAAGCCAGAGCGCTGCTTTAGATGAGTGGCCACTATTTCGCACAACTTAAGGGGGCACGGTTCACGTGAACGTCTACGTAAATGGCGCTCCCAGGCCTTGTGCAGTGCATAACCTGCGGACCCGTATGACATGAACCTGCTAGATCCCCAAGTACCCAAGAACTGATGACAGGAGTTCGTGTGGGGAGACGAGACAGGAGGTAAAAAAATAATCCTTGGTAAGCAAAAATTGGTCATAATTGTGGAGTATTTACTATATGCTTGGTGATGTTCTAAACACTCTCAATAACCTTGTGAGTTCAATATTTTTATTATCATCAATACTATTTTACAGATGAAAGAAGCAAAGGAAACGACAGCTGGTCTCGAGCACACTCGCTCAAGAGCGCCACACTCTACACCGTAGAGTCTACAGCGCAGACGAAGCCAACTCCTCAGAGCGCTCACCGCGCTCTTTCCGCAGCCTCCCCCGCCGCCGGCCGGGCGTAGCGCAGGGTCACGTGCCGGCGCGGGGCGGGGCCAGCGGGGCGCCTGCGCGCCTGCGCGCCGCTGGCCGACGGAGGGGAGCCTGCCGATGCCGAGCGGGTGCTACGTCCCGCGGTCGGAGCCGCGTCTTCTCCCGGCTCCGCCACCAGCCGGGGCTCGGGTGGGGGCCCGGGGCCCCGGGGCATGGCCCTCCGGAGTGCGCAGGGCGACGGCCCCACCTCCGGCCACTGGGACGGCGGCGCGGAGAAGGCAGGTACGGAAGCCGACCGGGGCGCCGGGAGCGGCTGCGCCTAATTCTTCCCTATCCTTATCTTCAGACTTTAACGCCAAAAGGAAAAAGAAAGTGGCAGAGATACACCAGGCTCTGAACAGTGATCCCACTGATGTGGCTGCCCTTAGACGCATGGCTATCAGTGAAGGAGGGCTCCTGACTGATGAGATCAGACGAAAAGTGTGGCCCAAGCTCCTCAATGTCAATGCCAATGACCCACCTCCTATATCAGGTAAGGGGAGTGGGGGAGGCTGTGAGGGGAGCTTCCTGCAATAACGTGCCTTTTCCTTCAATAGGGAAGAACCTACGGCAGATGAGCAAGGACTACCAACAAGTGTTGCTGGACGTCCGGCGGTCATTGCGGCGGTTCCCTCCTGGTGAGAAGCTCTCCCGGTCCTGCCACATTTGGATGTTCAAAGGCATCTCTGTTCCTGTCCCCAGGCATGCCAGAGGAACAGAGAGAAGGGCTCCAGGAAGAACTGATTGACATCATCCTCCTCATCTTGGAGCGCAACCCTCAGCTGCACTACTACCAGGGCTACCATGACATTGTGGTCACATTTCTGCTGGTGGTAGGCGAGAGGCTGGCAACATCCCTGGTAGAAAAATTATCTACCCACCACCTCAGGTACCAGTAGAGAGGAACACAAGACGACGGGCGTAACCAGGCTTATTGAATTGTCTCCCTCCAGGGATTTTATGGATCCAACAATGGACAACACCAAGCATATATTAAACTATCTGATGCCCATCATTGACCAGGTGAATCCAGAGCTCCATGACTTCATGCAGAGGTACATATGTGTCTGCATTTCTGTGTGCATGCGGACCTGACACCTGCCTTTCCTTTGTTTCTAGTGCTGAGGTAGGGACCATCTTTGCCCTCAGCTGGCTCATCACCTGGTTTGGGCATGTCCTGTCTGACTTCAGGCACGTCGTGCGGTTATATGACTTCTTCCTGGCCTGCCACCCACTGATGCCGATTTACTTTGCAGCCGTGGTAGGTACAGGCCACGAGCCAGCAGCTGGGTTTCTGACTGCAAGGCTTTACTACCTCCCCACAGATTGTGTTGTATCGCGAGCAGGAAGTCCTGGACTGTGACTGTGACATGGCCTCGGTCCACCACCTGTTGTCCCAGATCCCTCAGGACTTGCCCTATGAGACACTGATCAGCAGAGCAGGAGACCTTTTTGTTCAGTTTCCCCCATCCGAACTTGCTCGGGAGGCCGCTGCCCAACAGCAAGCTGAGAGGTGAGCAAGGCTGGGACACTGGTTGAATGGGGCACTTCCTTCCTTCCGTCTCTTTCCCCTGCAGGACGGCAGCCTCTACTTTCAAAGACTTTGAGCTGGCATCAGCCCAGCAGAGGCCTGATATGGTGCTGCGGCAGCGGTTTCGGGGACTTCTGCGGCCTGAAGATCGAACAAAAGATGTCCTGACCAAGCCAAGGACCAACCGCTTTGTGAAATTGGCAGTGATGGGGCTGACAGTGGCACTTGGAGCGGCTGCACTGGCTGTGGTGAAAAGTGCCCTGGAATGGGCCCCTAAGTTTCAGCTGCAGCTGTTTCCCTGAAAGCCAGAGAAGACCTTCCTCTTACATCACATTAAGGTCTCACCCTTCCATGGAAGGATTGGGAGGGGTGGAATTTCCTTTATTAAAAGGGTTTCTGTCCAGAGTTTTTTATTCCTGCCACCCTGCCCTGCCCGTTTGTGTTTGCCTTTACTTCAGAGGCCAGTAGCAGAGCCTACCTGACACAGAGGGGACCTGGGGGCCTGGCACAGAATCTTATGCCTCTCCCAGTGGGCTTTTGGATGGGCTCTCTGCCACCTCCCTGGTGTTGGAGGAAGTGGGTTTCTGAAGCTTGCAGCTGCTTTTGCAACCTGCTGGGCCTGGGCTGCCCTAGTTACCGGGAACCTCCTAGTCACCCCATAGAAGGTGAACTGGAACATGGGATGCCCTCTTACTGCTCCTGCTTGCCTGCATCAGATGGACACAGAAGGAGGGGGCTGCTGCTGAAGGAGTCAGGCTTGGGATGGAGAGCAAGAGGCCAAAGGACTCGTCTGGGAGCATGATCGGCCCCTCTTACTAGCAGCTCCATCAGCTGATCAGAAATCAGAGACAGAAGGGAACTAGGTTACTCGTTAAATCCTACCTATTTTCAGCCTAGAAATCACATGGGCGTTTCCAGTCAAGTGGGAAGGAAGCTCATTTTTAGGGCCTAGACCTAGACTAGTTTTGCCTGCCTTTTTTTCCTCCCTGCTTTCTTCTACAAGCCACACAACATTGCTTATAAAAGGTACTTTTATTACTATTTTTAGAATATATACACCCCATATGTAAATTACCCTCACTTTTAAAGTAATAATAGTTCCTTCACGGAAAAAAAAATAGTTCTCATCAGAAGGATGAGCTTCTAAGATCCTGAATTTTACTTTCTACTTGATTAACATTTTCGCTTTAGCCAGAGTTGCTATTTGCAAACAGCTTTCCACTTCCAAAGTGCCACTTTCTGACCGGTTTTTCTTCCTGTTTTCCTCAAATCATCCTACTCCCAAATAGGCACCCACTCACTACCTTGGCGTCGTTTTTTGGGTCTGACTTGACTCGTCAACTGCTGGTCTCTCCCACCTGGTTGGAAATGTCGTTGGAAACTTGCAAAGACTCTCCAGACCTTAGGGAACAAGAGGCATCACTCAGTCCTTCTGGGACAGCTTCCCTGTAAGCAAAGCCAGGTTTGTTTTAGATTCACTCTGGCCTGAAAAAAAAAGTGCCTTTTGCTGCTTTAAAGAATTGGGGTATATGGTATGAAGCAGCCATGTACTTGTATTTTCCTGGTCTTTCCTGGGCACTCTTCTCTCTTGGCAGATGTTTTCTTAAAGTGAACACACCAGAAGCACTCTACCCCACCATATCCAGTCCTCTTTGCATGCCTGTTGTGTGCAGGGTGGAGGGTGTCCCACGTGCCAGAGCAGCTGGGAGCCCTGTCCGCTGAGTTACACTAAGCACTTTATTTTTATTTATTTTATTATTATTTTCTTTTTTCTGAGATGGAGTCTCACTCTGTTGCCCAGGCTGGAGTGCAGTGGTGCAGTCTCAGCTCACTGCAACCTCCGCCTCCCAAGTTCAGGCAATTCTCGCTGCCTCAGCCTCCCGAGTAGCTGGGACTACAGGCACCTGCTACCACGCCTGACTAATTTTTGTATTTTTAGTAGAGATGGGGTTTCGCCACGTTGGCCAGGCTGGTCTCGAACTCCTGACCTCAGGTGATCTGCCCGTCTCGTCCTCCCAAAGTGCTGGGATTACAGGTGTGAGCCACCACGCCCAGCCACCACTACGCACTTTAAAACCAAAAAAAGCTCAAAGGGATGGATCATTGTCCATGGCTCAGGAGCCCCACTGTGGGGTAAGTGTGATGTCGATGGATTAATTTAGACAGTGGTGTATTCATCAGGGCAAAGGAAATTCTTCCAGAGGTGATGATGCGGCAGATATTCCCAGTGCTCTCCCAAAGCAAGCTGGCCCTCTTGTCATCCTCTCAGTGGGCGGCACCAGCTGCCCCTCCTTCCACAAGTACTCAAGCCTGTTTGTAAATACTGAAGGAATTGATGGGGTTGAGGAAAGGAGGTGCATGTGACCAGGGTCCCAAGGCCACAGCTTTTCAGATCCTAGGAAGCAAGTGGCATTTGCTTGAGTTGTGGCCTCGGAAGGAGAATGTTTATCTGTTTTCTAACTTTGCTGACACCAGGATTCTCCCTGTCATTGAGAAGAAAGCATTATCTAATTACCTTCAGGTGGTTTACTTATTCTGTAAAGAATATGTGTAAATATTTTGTACAGAGCCCTGTATCAAATAAACAGCCATATGTGGTTACTAATCACCTCTTCTGTCATTCCGTCCTTGGCCACCGCTCAGTGGGAATGGTCTCTGATCTGGATGCTCCCACCTTCCATGTCAGGCCCAGAACTGTGCCATGGTCTGTGGACTCCTGGTCAGCCTTGACTGGCTAGGAGACCTTGGGCAGTACCTACAGTCTTGCTGTTTCTGTTTCATCTGCAAGAATTATGACCCACACACTCCAGCTGCAGCCCAGGGCACTGTGATATTTTATACGTGTGTAGATGTTTTTGTCCACAGTTCCTGGTTCATCACTCCCATAACCCTTTGTTATAATGTTGGGACACTGCAGGCCTCAGAAAACGGAATCTCTGTCTGTGACCTTCTCCTGCCCCATTTCACTTGCTCAACACCAGACTTTAATCTGACTGTAGCTCATAAGACCCTCATTCCAGAGAGGGTGCTGCCCCATACCCGGAAGGAGGAACGCTGCACAGAGAGGCCAAGAAGCATCTGGACAGACAGGCCTTGCTGGGTTTAGACCTTATGCTTTTTGTCCAGTTTCATCTCAACACAGCTGCCATGCTTCAGCCATGCCTATCCAATGACGTCTCCATAAAAGGCCCAGGAACACGGGAGCTTCTGAAGAGCTGAACATGTGGAGGGAGGGGAACGAGAACTTGTCCATGTGCCAAGAGGGTGGCGCACCCCCACTCCATGGGGACAGAAGCTCCAGCATTTGCCCAGGACCCGTCCAGACCTCACCCTGTGTGTATCTTCATCTGGCTGTTTACTTATTTGTATCCTTTTCTAATAATGTTTGTAATAAACTGGTAAACATAAGTTTCCCTGAGTTCTGTGAGCCACTCTTGGCA